GTCAGTGCCGTCCTTGGTCAGCGCAGGCATGGTCACTGGAGGTGGGGAGAAGAGCAGAGCTCTGCCTCAGAAACGTGGGCCCTGAGCCCTCAGCCTGGCCCTGACCCAGCCCCAGAACTTTTTGTTTTGTTTTGTTTTTTGAGGTGGGGTCTGGCTGTGTTGCCCAGTTTGGACTGAAACTCCCGGACCCAAGTGATCCTCCCACCTCAGCCTCCTCAGTACGTTGATGTGAGCGTGGCTGCACCCGGCCCAGAGTTGGGTTTTAAACATGTTTCCCCGTCCTCTGAGATCTCATCTTCCTGGTCTGTGCTTTTTCTTCTCTTAGAATCCGAATTTTTTATTTTATTTTATTTTTTTAACAAATTCTAACTTGCTCCCTAGTGTTACCGCCCACACCTACAACAACTTTATCCTGTTTCCTTCCCTCAACCCCCACAGCTTTTCTGGCTCCCATGGAGTGCACACTCGGCCACTGTGGCCGGAGCCTGGCAGAGCCTGGCTCATTTGTTGAATGGATGACTCTGATTATAGCAGGTATTCAGTAAGCCACTCTTGTTAAATTATTGAAAATAAACGATGTTACTCCCTAGAGGTGTCTAGGTTCCTTTTTTTCCCCCATCACCTGTCCTCTTTCACCTCCCCTCTGGGCCCTGGCTTCCCTCAAAGATCCTTTCTCCAGGTCCCCCATCTCCTTTGATGAAGACTCATGAGGAACACAGTGTCCACCTCTCAGGCAGGCGCTCAGGAAGGAAGTCGCTGAGACAGAGCTCAGTGGCCCGAATGGTTTCTGCTCCCTCACCTCCCACGTCCCACCTCCCACGTCCCACCTCAGGGCTTCCTTCGGTTCGGGCCCTGCCCCACGAGCAGGACCACCTTTGTCCTGGACAGACAGACCTGCTAGCCTCTGCTCTACAGTTCTGCCGGCCTTCGCCCTGGCTGTCCTCACACGAGTGCCCCCTCCCTTCTCTCCTCCCTTAGCCCCGCCTCCTTCCTCTAGCCCCACAGCCCTGGACACGGTACACACAGACCAGAGCCTTGGCTCAAAGGCAAACAAAAGGAAATGCCCGGCTCCCCATGGCTGTGGCCAGCACCTTCATACCAGGGCTCAACCCTCAGAACCCTCATTATATCCCAGGGTAAGACTCCCACTTAGCGCTCCCCGCTTGCTAAAGCTTTGTGTTGTTCTCTCCATGGGAACAGGGTAACAGCAGAGGAAGGATCGAAAGCCCAGGCAGAGAACTTAGAAATGCCTGCTCCAAATATATACACTGCTGAGTCCAGAAAGATCAGGGCTTCAGAGGTCTCCGCTTCTGCCTCTGGGGATGGCGGGGCAGGGCGATTCTGGTGAGTGGGAGAGTCTGTGCTGCAGGTACACTGGACACTGCCCACTACTTCGGTTCAGCGTGGGCCAGACCTATGGGCAGGTGACTGGTCAGCTACTTCGAGGCCCTCCTGGCCTAGCCTGGCCCCCTGTCCACCGCACACTTCTGCCTCCCATTCGGCCTCCAAGATCTCCTGAGGTTCCCAGGGAGAGTCTACCTGTCAGGCGTGGGCAAGAAAGGCTCAGCTCCAGCATGATCCCTGGGTACACAGGTTTGTACGCAGGTATGCACAGGTGCCCCTCCCTAACGAGTCTTCCTTGTCCCTGCCTGCCCAGGTTTTGTACCCCGGGCACAGTTCATCTTTGCCAAGAACTGCAGCCAGGTCTGGGCCGAGGCTCTGAGTGACTTTACTCACTTGCATGAAAAGCAAGGGAGTGAAGAGCTACCAAAGGAGGCCAAGGGAAGAAAGGACACAGAGAAGGACCAGGTGCCAGAGCCGGAGGGGCAGCTGGAGGAGCCGACACTGGAGGTGGTGGAACAAGTGAGACCAAGAAGCTGGTGGGGAGTGCAGAGATTGTGTGACAGCACAGGGGCTTCTCTCACAGGCTTCTCCCTACTCCATGGATGACAGGGACCCTCGGAAGTTCTTCATGTCAGGTGAGAGCTGGGGGGTCAGGATCAGAGGCGTGGTGCCCTGCGCCCGCTTCCTCTTCGGCTCCAGCTTTCCTGTGCTCACCAACCAGGCACTGCAGGAATTTGGGCAGAAGCACTCACCAGGCAGTGCCCAGGACCCCAAACATCTCCCCCCACTTCCCAGAACATACCCTCAGAACCTGGGTCTTTTACCTAACTATGGGGGCTACGTGCCAGGTGAGAAGAGCCCCCGGGGAGGCTTTGGGGACGCTACATGTGACAGACTCTCTTGGCCACACAGGGTATAAGTTCCAGTTTGGCCACACATTTGGCCATCTCACCCATGATGCTCTGGGCCTCAGCACCTTCCAGAAGCAGCTCTTGGCTTAGGCCACTGGACATCAAGTTCCCTTCCCTTTTCATCCTATCCCAGCCATCCTTTTGGAAGGGAGAGAGGTGGGTGGGAGGGTGGGAGGGTGGGGGAACACAAAGAGAAAATGGTTTGGAGGCTGAGCACCTTTTTTATTAATAGGTATAATAAATAAATAAATAAATACATAAACAGACGCCTGGGCTCCTCCTCCCTCTTCTGATGACC